AGTGATTTCCAGGAATCCTTCCCTGCGTCTTCTAGTTTCGGGGGGCTCTTGGCCTTTCTGGACTTTCATGGATCATGACCACATCACTCTAATTTCTGCCTCTGTCTTCCTGCACCTCACCCCCTGTGTGTTGTGTCTTCTCTTCTCTCTGCTGTGAGGACAATTGTCATTGGATTTGGGGCCTATCCAGATATACCAAGATGATCTCATCTCAAATTCTTTTACTTCATTACATCTGCAAAGAGCCTTTTTCCAAATAAGATCAAGTTCACAGGATCTAGGGATTTATATATGGACCTGTCTTTCTTGGGGTCCAACATAACCCCCTACATGGTGTAGATGAAGAAAGAATATTTGCAATTGATGAATCCAGGTGATGGATACTTTCATATTTGTTATATTATGGGCAATTTGAGTGACGCAAAGAGGATAGCATATGCAAATAGGGTTCCCGGATTTGTCAGATAAAATGCAGGATACCCACCTAAATGTGAATTTCAGGTAAACGATAAATAATATTTCAGTATAATCTGGTTTCATACCGTGTTTGGAACATAGCTATAACTAAAAAATTGTTGATTGTTTGCCTGAAATTCACATTTACATGGATGTCCTATATTTTATTTGGCAACCCAGTAAGAAAACGGTGGCATCAGCTTGCCCTTCACAGACATCCTCTCCCAGCTATGCTCACAATAGGGTTTTTTCAGTTGCCCTAGTCTTTGCATCCAACTCATGAAAAAAAGTATCTTTAAAAAGCCAGTTTCTGCTGACTTGCAAAAAGAGCAAAATCTAGGTGAAATGTATTGTTTAAACTTTGATTACCAACCTTGAAAAGGAACATATTAACCAGTGTCTTCTGATAAGCAGATCACTTGCCTCATGTCTTAGAATCCAGTAGGTGGCCCCTTGGCCATGAAATGTGTGGGAGTGGCTTTTCCCTAACTTGACCCTTCTTTCAGTGGGAGGGAACTATTGAGAGGAACAAAGAGCTTATAAATACATTAGGACCTGGAATTCGGTTGTCCAGCCACAAAGGTGACAGCATTTAACAAAGTAAGTACTGATCTTATAAATCTCTCTACATTATGTATTATTACCACATACTCTCACCTCTTAGGCTGCCAAGAAAATTCAGAGTTAAACAGTGAAAACTTGAGACTGGTTTGCTGGAATCTGAGGGTGGCCACTGCTGGGTAATAATTTGAGCCAAGAAAACATTCCGGGAACTCCTCCAACACCGTCATGAAGAAGGCAGGTTCTTCTTCAGCATTGTTTGTGGTTTTTTATTCATTCATTCATTCATTCATTCACTCAGGCTTAGAGAAACCTCCAGGAGACTGCTACCATGGCAGAGAAGCCCAAGCTCCACTACTCCAATATACGGGGCAGAATGGAGTCCATCCGGTGGCTCCTGGCTGCAGCTGGAGTAGAGGTAGGTTCTGAGTTAGGTCATCTTAAGTCAGAAACAAGAACATATTTACTGTTTCTGCTTCCAGTTTGAAGAGAAATTTATAAAATCTGCAGAAGATTTGGACAAGTTAAGAAATGGTAAGATCAACCTCTAAGTTTCTCTAATGAGGCTTCACTCTCCTTTTTTTTCTTCCTCTTAAAGATGGATATTTGATGTTCCAGCAAGTGCCAATGGTTGAGATTGATGGGATGAAGCTGGTGCAGACCAGAGCCATTCTCAACTACATTGCCAGCAAATACAACCTCTATGGGAAAGACATAAAGGAGAAAGCCCTGTACGGTATATTTTCTGTTCTTCCATCCACAGTATTTGACCATTTGGTTGTTTTTGTCTTTCAGGATTGATATGTATATAGAAGGTATAGCAGATTTGGGTGAAATGATCCTTCTTCTGCCCTTTAGTCAACCTGAGGAACAAGATGCCAAGCTTGCCTTGATCCAAGAGAAAACAAAAAATCGCTACTTCCCTGCCTTTGAAAAAGTAAGTGAAGCTGTTCAGTGTTTTGGGGAACTGTGTTCCTGATCTGATTCCTCCCATTCTCCAGGTCTTAAAGAGCCACGGACAAGACTACCTTGTTGGCAACAAGCTGAGCCGGGCTGACATTCACCTGGTGGAACTTCTCTACTACGTGGAAGAGCTTGACTCTAGCCTTATTTCCAGCTTCCCTCTGCTGAAGGTGACCCATTTCACAGTCTTCAGAGAGGCAGAGTTTTAGTGAGGCTGTGCTTTGTGGATTACAGGCCCTGAAAACCAGAATCAGTAACCTGCCCACAGTGAAGAAGTTTCTACAGCCTGGCAGCCCAAGGAAGCCTCCCATGGATGAGAAATCTTTAGAAGAATCAAGGAAGATTTTCAGGTTTTAATAAACCAGCCATAGAGGTCAAGAACATGCAAGACCAGTATTCTAAAGTTTTGCAACAATTAAGTGCTTTACCTAAGTGTTGATTGTGCCTGTTGTGAAGCTAATGAACTCTTTCAAATTATATGCTAATTAAATAATACAACTCCTATTCACCCACTTAGTTAAAATTGATTTCTTCTCATTAGGATCTGATGTGAATTCAGTTTTCCAATCTCCTCCTAGCCAACAATTTTCTTGGAATTACAAATTCAGTAAAAATGGAAACTATAAATTATGTGGTTTGTTTGACTTTTCCAAGAATTGCCCTGTAACATACAATTTGTCATACAATCTATTAAAATGCCAATGTAAAAATGCACCTCTGACATTTTCAGGTATGCACAGGAGAAGAGTTACCATCCTGGATAATGGCATAAAGACATTTTCTTCTTTTCCTGAACAGTCATTTTATTTCTGATAAAAGCATTCTTTCTAATGCATTTGCAAAACAACGATTCTGTCTGCTGTGGATTCCTCCGTTTTC